GAACGTTGGCCTGCCTTGCTAGACTGGGGAAATTCTCCTGGATAATATCCTGCAGAGTGTTTTCCAACTTGGTTCCATTCTCCCCATCACTTTCAGGTACACCAATCAGACGTAGATTTGGTCTTTTCACATAGTCCCATATTTCTTGGAGGCTTTACTCATTTCTTTGTATTCTTTTTTCTCTAAACTTTCCTTCTCGCTTCATTTCATTCATTTCTTCTTCCATTGCTGATACCCTTTCTTCCAGTTGATCGCATCGGCTCCTGAGGCTTCTGCATTCTTCACGTAGTTCTCGAGCCTTGGTTTTCAGCTCCATCAGCTCCTTTAAGCACTTCTCTGTATTGGTTATTCTAGTTATACATTCTTCTAAATTTTTTTCAAAGTTTTCAACTTCTTTGCCTTTGGTTTGAACGTCCTCCCGTAGCTCAGAGTAATTTGATCGTCTGAAGCCTTCTTCCCTCAGCTCATCAAAGTCATTCTCCATCCAGCTTTGTTCCGTTGCTGGTGAGGAGCTGCATTCCTTTGGAGGAGGAGAGGCACTCTGATTTTTAGTTTCCAGTTTTTCTGCTCTGTTTTTTCCCCATCTTTGTGGTTTTATCTACTTTTGGTCTTTGATGATGGTGATGTTCAGATGGGTTTTTGGTGTGGATGTCCTTTCTGTTTGTTAGTTTTCCTTCTAACAGACAGGACCCTCAGCTGCAGGTCTGTTGGAGTACCCTGCCGTGTGAGGTGTCAGTGTGCCCCTGCTGGAGGGTGCCTCCCAGTTAGGCTGCTCGGGGGTCAGGGGTCAGGGACCCACTTGAGGAGGCAGTCTGCCCGTTCTCAGATCTCCAGCTGTGTACTGGAAGAACCACTGCTCTCTTCAAAGCTGTCAGACAGGGACATTTAAGTCTGCAGAGGTTACTGCTGTCTTTTTGTTTGTCTGTGCCCTGCCCCCAGAGGTGGAGCCTACAGAGGCAGGCAGGCCTCCTTGAGCTGTGGTGGGCTCCACCCAGTTAGAGCTTCCGGGCTGCTTTGTTTACCTAAGCAAGCCTGGGCAATGGCGGGCGCCCCTCCCCCAGCCTCGCTGCCGCCTTGCAGTTTGATCTCAGACTGCTGTGCTAGCAGTCAGCGAGACTCCGTGGGCGTAGGACCCTCTGAGCCAGGTGCGAGATATAATCTCGTGGTGCGCCGTTTTTTAAGCCGGTTGGAAAAGTGCGGTATTCGGGTGGGAGTGACCCGATTTTCCAGGTGCCGTTCGTCACCCCTTTCTTTGACTAGGAAAGGGAACTCCCTGACCCCTTGCGCTTCCCAAGTGAGGCAATGCCTCGCCCTGCTTTGGGTCGCGTCGGTGTGCGCACCCACTGACCTGCGCCCACTGTCTGGCACTCCCTAGTGAGATGAACCCGGTACCTCAGATGGAAATGCAGAAATCACCCGTCTTCTGCGTCGCTCAGGCTGGGAGCTGTGGACCGGAGCTGTTCCTATTCGGCCATCTTGGCTCCTCGCAGTTCATTGTTTGTGGGGTTAATTGGAAGCAGCTGCAGCAGGAGTATTCACAAGAAAACAGGACACACCCACAGCCAAGCTATAGGAAGGTCATCATCCTAGCATGTACAAGGTTTTCCAACTTTTCATATTTCTTTCTAATTAAAAAGTAATACTTGATTTTTTTTTTTTTAAAGAAAGCGTCCCTGGATACTGGACAGATGGCGTTTACCTTGGCCCAACTTGAGTCCTTGGAGATTTGCCTGAAAGAAGCAGAAGAAAAGGCTAAAGCTTTATCTGAACAGGTAACACCTGTCATGGGAACTGGAAACAAATGCTTACATACTCTTATAAAGAAAATATCTTTAGCTTTCAGTCTCTGAAGGAACAAAATCAAAACTGCTTGAACAAGTATCCCGGCTGGAGGAAAAACTGGAGGCTGTGGACCACAAGGAAGCCAGTGGGGGACCATATGAAAAAATGGTTCTTGTGAAAGACCAGGTATGTTGTAGAACAAAGTCATCTTTATTTTAATACTTAGTTTCTAAACTTTTCTCCTTTTCAGTGCATCCAGAAATTGCAAGCTGAAGTAAAAGCTTCCCAGGAGCAACTTATAGCCCAGGTAAGTGTTTTCCTCCTTTTTTCATCCCTTTATGATGGAAACTCTTATTTTTTTTTTTTTTAAGAAACTAAAGCATGAAAAGAAAGTGAAAAAACTACAGACTGATTTGGCAACAGCTAATGCCATCACAGTTCTGGAACTCAATGAGAAGATAAAGACTCTATATGAAGGAAAGCCAGCCCCTAGAGGTCAGTATTACCACGTGACAGATCCACACTGGTATCTTGTAAAATGTTTGTTTTGGGTTCTCAGACCTCTGTTTGCAAATGAAAGATGCTCCAGTCATAACAGCTTAAGGAGAAAGGGTGATTTACCGGCACATGTAAACAAACCAAGAGAGAGCATTGCACTAGCCTTGGAGTAAGATGGATTCCAGTCTAAAGTACCATCAGGAAACACTGTGTCACTCATCTCTGCTTCTCTCTAAAGATGGATTCCAGTCTAAAGTACCATCAGGAAACGGTGTCACTCACCTCTGCTTCTCTCTGCATTGAGACTTGATTCTCTCAGGCTAGACTTCAGAAGAGAATGGAAATATGGCCACAAGCAGCTATGGGCTGCCCTCCTTATCATATAATCTCCAGGGAAGAAAGAAAGCATTTTTCCACTAACTCTAGTTGGAAAGTGCAAGAAAGAACTCAGTCCTAGCTTAGGTTGGGTACCCATCTGTGGATATGAACCAATCTTTGTGGCCAGGGCTGAGGAAATAAGGTTGAACAAACTGTGGTCATGTCCCCACCACTGGGTGGCAGGGTAGAGGGAGTAAATGTGGGGAAGGAGAATGCTCCAGCTGGCAGCTCCTACGAAAAGCACAGAGCTGGATTAGGAGAAATCCACTTTCTTAAAGGAATATCTCATTACTGGAAAGGAGTGATAGGCAAAACCAATATCTCCTAGCCAGGCATGGTGATGCATCCCTGTAATCCCAGCTACTTGGGAGGCTGAGGCATGAGAATTGCTTGAACCTGGGAGGCAGAGGTTGCAGTGAGCTGAGATCGTGCCACTGCACTCCAGTCTTGGTGAAAGAGCAAGACTCTGTCTCAAAAAATAAAATGAAATTGCCTTGGCGATGCGGGCTCTTTTTTGGTTCCATATGAACTTTAAAGTAGTTTTTTCCAATTCTGTGAAGAAAGTCATTGGTAGCTTGATGGGGATGGCATTGAATCTGTAAATTACCTTGGGCAGTATGGCCATTTTCATGATATTGATTCTTCCTACCCATGAGCATGGAATGTTCTTCCATTTGTTTGTATCCTCTTTTATTTCCTTGAGCAGTGGTTTGTAGTTCTCCTTGAAGAGGTCCTTCACATCCCTTGTAAGTAGGATTCCTAGGTATTTTATTCTCTTTGAAGCAATTGTGAATGGGAGTTCACTCATGATTTGGCTCTCTGTTTGTCTGTTGTTGGTGTATAAGAATGCTTGTGATTTTTGTACATTGATTTTGTATCCTGAGACTTTGCTGAAGTTGCTTATCAGCTTAAGGAGATTTTGGGCTGAGACAATGGGGTTTTCTAGAGCAATCCTAAGCCAAAAGAACAAAGCTGGAGGCATCACACTACCTGACTTCAAACTATACTACAAGGCTACAGTAACCAAAACAGCATGGTACTGGTACCAAAACAGAGATATAGATCAATGGAACAGAACAGAGCCCTCAGAAGTAACACCGCATATCTACAACTATCTGATCTTTGACAAACCTGAGAAAAACAAGCAATGGGGAAAGGATTCCCTATTTAATAAATGGTGCTGGGAAAACTGGCTAGCCATATGTAGAAAGCTGAAACTGGATCCCTTCCTTACACCTTATACAAAAATCAATTCAAGATGGATTAAAGACTTAAACATTAGACCTAAAACCATAAAAACCCTAGAAGAAAACCTAGGCATTACCATTCAGGACATAGGCACGGGCAAGGACTTCATGTCTAAAACACCAAAAGCAATGGCAACAAAAGACAAAATTGACAAATGGGATCTAATTAAACTAAAGAGCTTCTGCACAGCAAAAGAAACTACCATCAGAGTGAACAGGCAACCTACAAAATGGGAGAAAATTTTCGCAACCTACTCATCTGACAAAGGGCTAATATCCAGAATCTACAATGAACTCAAACAAATTTACAAGAAAAAAACAAACAACCCCATCAAAAAGTGGGCGAAGGACATGAACAGACACTTCTCAAAAGAAGACATTTATGCAGCCAAAAAACACATGAAAAAATGCTCATCATCACTGGCCATCAGAGAAATGCAAATCAAAACCACAATGAGATACCATCTCACACCAGTTAGAATGGCTATCATTAAAAAGTCAGGAAACAACAGGTGCTGGAGAGGATGTGGAGAAATAGGAACACATTTACACTGTTGGTGGGACTGTAAACTAGTTCAACCATTGTGGAAGTCAGTGTGGCGATTCCTCAGGGATCTAGAACTGGAAATACCATCCCATTACTGGGTATATACCCAGCCATCCCATTACTGGGTATATACCCAAAGGACTATAAATCATGCTGCTATAAAGACACATGCACACGTATGTTTATTGCGGCATTATTCACAATAGCAAAGACTTGGAACCAACCCAAATGTTCAACAATGATAGACTGGATTAAGAAAATGTGGCACATATACACCATGGAATACTATGCAGCCATAAAAAGTGATGAGTTCATGTCCTTTGTAGGGACATGGATGAAATTGGAAACCATCATTCTCAGTAAACTATCCCAAGAACAAAAAACCAAACACTGCATATTCTCACTCATAGGTGGGAATTGAACAATGAGATCACATGGACACAGGAAGGGGAATATCACACTCTGGGGACTGTGGTGGGGTGGGGGGAGGGGGGAGGGATAGCACTGGGAGATATACCTAATGCTAGATGACGAGTTAGTGGGTGCAGCGCACCAGCATGGCACATGTATACATATGTAACTAACCTGCACAATGTGCACATGTACCCTAAAACTTAAAGTATAATAAAATAAATAAATAAATAAAATGAAAATAAATTAAAAAAAAAACAAAACATCTCCAATACACC